TTTTAAGCAGAAAACTATTGGGGAGTCATTTCTAGAGCTGGAAAGAAGCCAAGAGACCACCAAGCCCAATTTTTTTTTTTTTTTTTTTTTTTTTTTTTGAGACAGGGTCTTGCTCTGTCTCCCAGGCTGGAGTGCAGTGGCGCGATCTTGCCTCACTGCAGCTTCCGCCTCCTGGGTTCAAGCAGTTCTCCTGCCTCAGCCTCCTGAGTAGCTGGGACCACAGGCGCATACCGCCACGCCCGGCTAATTTTTGTATTTTTAGTAGAGATGGGGTTTCGCCATATTGGCCAGGCTGGTTTCAAACTACTGACCTCGTGATCCGCCTGCCTCGGCCTCCCAAAGTGTTGGGATTACAGGCGTGAGCCACCGCGCCTGGCCAAGCCCAGTCTTACAAATGAGGACCCTGAGGTTGGTAGGAGGGAGGTGACCTGTCCACACCAGGAGTTAGCAGAAACTTGAACCCATATTTCTTTGCTGCTCATGGGCAGAGTTACACTGCTGCTATGATTCCCAGGAGAGAAACTGAACTTTGCTAAACTACTTTGGCAAACTCAAAAGCAGATGGGCCAGCCATTTGTGGTCTGAAAGCACTCGGATGCTAGAGACCCTCTGTTACATGGTGCCTGTCAGACAGCCCTACAATTTGGATCCTGGGGCTGGAAAAAGATAAGAATGCTGGGAGACTTTGGTTGTGGCAGACTGCCTCTCAGTGGGTCCCACTGTGTTGGCTGAGTGCCAGCGGTGGACTCCTGATGCCTGCATTTGCAGAACTGATAGCTGCAGGGAGGCAGTGGGTTCCAGCGGCACAGCGTTCTCACATTTCTGGCCACTTCTAGAGGCAGAGGACGGGGTCAGCACCATGGACAGCCTCACGGTCCCGCCTCCCTTTCGTGTGTCAGAACACGCGACCCGGACTAGTCTGGTCTGGGGACGGCCCTAGTCATTGCTGGCTGTTCTAAGCGGGGCGAGGGACTCCCGTGGGTCCCAGAGCAGTCTTTACGCCCCAGCCGGCTTCTCGCTTTCCTGCGTCCAGTGCTGCTTCCAGCGCTAGCCCCAGGGGCACGAAGGCTGGTGTAGGGAGGTGCGCCCCTCCGGGGGCCCGCCAGCCGTCAGACTCGAAGCTGTGGCTGTCATTGCTTCTACAATCAGTGCATGTTCTTCGCTGACGTCAGTCGGAGCTGTCCTGGCACTATATAAGGCTGGCGACAGCCCCGGGACAGACCCTGTGTTCCCCAAGGCGTCTTCAGCCTGCCCCGAGGGACAGAGACTGGAGCTCAATCTTGGACCGTACAGACGCTCGCCGACAACCTGTGAGTGGCTCAGAGCGTCCGCCCAGCCTCCCCACCTCACCCTGCGCTGCCCCTGTGTGTCCAGGGCCGGCGGCACCATGAGGCAGGCGGGACGCGCAGCGCTGCTGGCCGCGCTGCTGCTCCTGGTACAGCTGTGCCCTGGGAGCAGCCAGAGGAGCCCCGAGGCGGCCGGGGTCCAGGACCCGAGTCTGCGCTGGAGCCCCGGGGCACGGAACCAGGGTGGCGGGGCCCGCGCGCTCCTCTTGCTGCTGGCGGAGCGCTTCCCGCGCCGCGCGGGGCCCGGCCGATTGGGACTCGGGACGGCAGGCGAGCGGCCGCGGCGGGACAACCCTTCTCTGTCCATTGACCTCACCTTTCACCTGCTGCGGACCCTGCTGGAGCTGGCGCGGACGCAGAGCCAGCGGGAGCGCGCCGAGCAGAACCGCATCATATTCGACTCGGTGGGCAAGTGATGGCCCGGTTTGGGGCTGCGAAAACGTTGACCCCTTTCCCCCACCCCAGAGTTGGGATGCGGGGCAGAGCCACCAGGGCACTGTCTGCGTGACTATTTTTTAATAAAAGTACTGAAGACCCGTTGGCTTTTGTCGTAGAGGCAGGGCAGTCAC